GTATTTTGAGGTATGTCCCTCTGTACCTTGTTTGTTGGGAATTTTTATCATGAAGGGATGCAGGATTTTATCAAATGCTTTTTCTGCACCTCTGTGACATAATCATAGAGACTGAAACCAGAATCCTCTCATGTCCCAACCCCTCATGTCTTAATCTAGTCTAGACATTAACCGTGATTGAGCCTCTCCCATGACCCAAGCACGGCTGACCCCCACATCCGCTGTGATGAGTGAGGTTCATGACAACAGGCTCCACACAGGGAAACTGAGGCTCAGAGATGAGACATTACTGCCCAAGATCACACAAGCCGTAGATAATAATCGGGAATTACATAGAAATCAACTCCCCACCAGCCGGGCGCAGTGGCTCACGCCTGTAATCCCAGCACTTTGGGAGGCCGAGGTAGGCGGATCATGAGGTCAGGAGATCGAGACCATCCTGGCTAACATGGTGAAACCCTGTCTCTAATAAAAATACAAAAAAATTAGCCGGGCGTGGTGGCGGACGCCTGTAGTCCCAGCTACTCGGGAGGCTGAGGCAGGAGAATGGTATGAACCCGGGAGGTGGAGCTTGCAGTGAGCCGAGATAGCGCCATTGCACTCCAGCCTGGGCGACAGAGCGAGACTCGGTCTCAAAAAAAAAAAAAAGGAAAGAAAGAAAGAAAGAAAGAAAGAAATCAACTCCCCACTCAGCAAACCAGAGCCCAAACCTAAGTAATGTACCCACAAAAATTAAAAAATAAATAGATACATAAGAATGAAAATTTTAAAACAAAGCCTAAGTAATTACTCCAAAAATGTTGAACATGGATTGAGGTATAGAGGGAAGCCCAAAGAAACAGAAGGCACAGTGGAGGCAGAAAAGATTCAGAGGTTTGTTACTGGAGGTGGGGTGGAGGTGGACGCTGTTGCAAAAAAAAAAAAAAAAAAAAATTAAGGGAAGTACAAGAAAGAGAGTACTATTGGTTAGAAAGAAAACACTCCAGGGCCACTAAAGGGTCATGATTTCCTCCCCTATTTCCCTGCATTTCTCCTCTGTGCTCATTGCCACATGCAGCTCAGCCTGGGCTACACAGCCAGGTGTCAGATGTGTCTCTGCTGATCTGAGTCTGCCTGTGGCATGGACCTGCATCTTCCCTGAAGCATCTCCAGGGCTGAAAAATCACTGACCATGGTAAGGACCCCGCAACGCTGAGCTCATGGACGGCCACACCCTGTGTGTCTCTCTGTCCTGCCAGGCACCATGGTCTCATCCATCTGCACAGCTGCAGCCAGTGGGAGGAGACGCCGTGAGCCCTGCCCTCATGGTTCTGCTCTGCCTCGGTGAGATTGGAAGCCTCAGGGAAGGGGCACCCAGGCAAATCTCTCACAGGGAACTCTCTTCCAGGGCTGAGTCTGGGCCCCAGGACCCACGTGCAGGCAGGTGAGTCTGTCCCCAGCTGTCCCAGGTCCCTCGTCTTGGAGCCCAGACTCTGATTTCCTTCCAGGGAACCTCTCCAAAGCCACCCTCTGGGCTGAGCCAGGCTCTGTGATCAGCCGGGGGAACTCTGTGACCATCCGGTGTCAGGGGACCCTGGAGGCCCAGGAATACCGTCTGGTTAAAGAGGGAAGCCCAGAACCCTGGGACACACAGAACCCACTGGAGCCCAAGAACAAGGCCAGATTCTCCATCCCATCCATGACAGAGCACCATGCAGGGAGATACCGCTGTTACTACTACAGCCCTGCAGGCTGGTCAGAGCCCAGCGACCCCCTGGAGCTGGTGGTGACAGGTGAGAGGACACTCTGGGGTCCCAGCTCCAGGCCCATTTAACACGGTGCCTCCTTCTCTCCTAGGATTCTACAACAAACCCACCCTCTCAGCCCTGCCCAGTCCTGTGGTGACCTCAGGAGAGAACGTGACCCTCCAGTGTGGCTCACGGCTGAGATTCGACAGGTTCATTCTGACTGAGGAAGGAGACCACAAGCTCTCCTGGACCTTGGACTCACAGCTGACCCCCAGTGGGCAGTTCCAGGCCCTGTTCCCTGTGGGCCCTGTGACCCCCAGCCACAGGTGGATGCTCAGATGCTATGGCTCTCGCAGGCATATCCTGCAGGTATGGTCAGAACCCAGTGACCTCCTGGAGATTCCGGTCTCAGGTGAGGAAGCCACAGTCTTCTCTAGTACAATTTCTCCTTCCCCTTCCCCTGTTTTGATTTTCAGGAGCAGCTGATAACCTCAGTCCGTCACAAAACAAGTCTGACTCTGGGACTGGTGAGTGAGGAGATGCTCTCAGTTATGGAACTACCTCTGTGACCTCTTTGTCCACCATCCCCAGCCTCACACCTTCAGGATTACGCAGTAGAGAATCTCATCCGCATGGGCATGGCCGGCTTGATCCTGGTGGTCCTTGGGATTCTGATATTTCAGGATTGGCACAGCCAGAGAAGCCCCCAAGCTGCAGCTGGAAGGTGAACAGAAGAGAGAACAATGCACCATTGAATGCTGGAGCCTTGGAAGCGAATCTGATGGTCCTAGGAGGTTCGGGAAGACCATCTGAGGCCTATGCCATCTGGACTGTCTGCTGGCAATTTCTTTTTTTCTTTCTTTTCTTTTCTTTCTTTTTTTTTTTTTTTTTTTTTTTTTTGAGATGGAGTCTTGCTCTGTCACCAGGCTGGAATGCAGTGGCGCAATCTGGGCTCACTGCAACCTCCGCCTCTCGGGTTCAAGTGATTCTCCTGCCTCAGCCTCTGGCAATTTCTAGAGGGAGGAATGGGTGTTTGAGTGCAGAGACACTGGTCTGGGGTGATCCATGGAGGACCATTAAAATGTGACACCTTTCCTTTCTATTA